GAACCCGGGAGGCGGAGATTGCAGTGAGCCGAGATTGTGCCACTGCACTCCGGCCTGGGCAACAGAGTGAGACTCCGTCTCAAAAAAAAAAAAAAAAAAAAAGCAGTGAGGAGGCTGGGCACAGTGGCTCACACCTGTAATCTCAGCACTTTGGCAGACCGAGGTGGATGGATGCCAGGAGTTCTAGACCAGCCTAGGCAACTTAGGGAGACTCTGTCTCTACAAAAAATGCAAAAATTAGCTGAGTGTTGCGGCGCGCACCTGTAGTCCCAGCTACTCGGGAGGCTGAGGTGGGAGGATCGATGTCCAGGAAGTCCAGCCTGCATTGAGCCCACATCCTGCCACTGCACTCCAGCCTGGGTGACAGAGAGAGGCCCTGTCTCAAAAAAAAAAAAAAAAAAAAGAAAGAGAGAAAGAAAGAAAGAAAAAATAAAAACAGCCAACGACCAAACAAATAAAAGAGCAGTGAGAACCAGACACGGTGGCTCATGCCTGTAATCCCAGCACTTTGGGAGGCAGAGGCAGGAGGATCACTTGAGCCCAGGAGGTCCAGACCAACGTGGGAAACATAGCAAGACCTTGTCTCTACAAAAATAAAAATAAAAAAATTAGGCTTGGGGATACAGGTCTGCAAGCCTACTTGGGAGGCTGAGGTGGGAGGATCAGTGAAACTTGAGGTCAAGGCTGCAGTGAGCTGTGATTACATCACTGCACTCCAGCCTGGGTAACGGAAGAGAGACACTGCCTCTAGGAAAAAAAAAAAAAAAAAAAAAAAAAGGCAAGGAGTTCCAATCATTCTCCCTTCACAGAGAAGCAGCTTGGATTCGATGGGACTGTAGTTTCTGGAATCCGACTGCAAAGCTGACCGCTGGTAGAGCCCAGCTTCTAACTTAGGAAAGGCACTAGCTCTCTACAAAGCCGCCACTCCCCAACTACACCCTGTAGGGACCAGCCAATCCCAAAGCCCGAGCGGGCGTCATCACCAATTGCAAGGCGGGAGACAGAGCCTTGGCTGGCACCGGGCCTCCTCCCCGGACCCGCAGAGGCCTGGCAGCGCCGCGTTTGAGGAGGGTTCGTGTCAGGAAGTCAAGGCTGGATGATCGCTTAAGCCCAGGAGTTAAAGACCGGCCCGGACAACAAAGCGAGACCCCGTCTCTCCAGAAAAAGAAAAAAAGAGAGAGAGAGAGAGAAATTAGCCGGGCGTGGTGGCGTACGCTTGTAGTCCCATCTACTTAGGAGGCTGAGGTGGGAGGATCGCTTGAGCCCAGGAGGTGGAGAGTTTTGTAGTCCCCGCCTTGTTTCTCCCCAGAGGCCTCTCAATCCTCCCTCCATGATCTTCGCATAGAGCACAGTACCCCTTCACACGGAGGACGCGATGGCTCCCAAGAAACGCCCAGAAACCCAGAAGACCTCCGAGATTGTATTACGCCCCAGGAACAAGAGGAGCAGGAGTCCCCTGGAGCTGGAGCCCGAGGCCAAGAAGCTCTGTGCGAAGGGCTCCGGTACTGCCTGTGCCTGCTGCTTGAATATTTCCGGAGAGGAAAATATGTCTGTTCTGCTTGGCAGGTCCTAGCAGAAGATGTGACTCAGACTGCCTCTGGGTGGGGCTGGCTGGCCCACAGATCCTGCCACCATGCCGCAGCATCGTCAGGACCCTCCACCAGCATAAGCTGGGCAGAGCTTCCTGGCCATCTGTCCAGCAGGTAAGGCATTTTTTGCCTCAAGTCCTCAAGGGAATTCAACCTAATTCATTTCTCTCTGTGGCAGGGGCTCCAGCAGTCCTTTTTGCACACTCTGGATTCTTACCGGATATTACAAAAGGCTGCCCCCTTTGACAGGAGGGCTACATCCTTGGCGTGGCACCCAACTCACCCCAGCACCGTGGCTGTGGGTTCCAAAGGGGGAGATATCATGCTCTGGAATTTTGGCATCAAGGACAAACCCACCTTCATCAAAGGGGTGAGCAGTTCCCCATGCCAGGTCGTGCTAAATCACTCACTGGCTTTTTCCTTCCTCGTGTTAGATTGGAGCTGGAGGGAGCATCACTGGGCTGAAGTTTAACCCTCTCAATACCAACCAGTTTTACGCCTCCTCAATGGAGGGAACAACTAGGCTGCAAGACTTTAAAGGCAACATTCTACGAGTTTTTGCCAGCTCAGACACCATCAAGTGAGTAGTTTAACTAGCAGGGGAAAGGGCTTCAAGAATCTTACAACACAGTCTCTCCCTCCAGCATCTGGTTTTGTAGCCTGGATGTGTCTGCTAGTAGCCGAATGGTGGTCACAGGAGACAACGTGGGGAACGTGATCCTGCTGAACATGGACGGCAAAGAGGTGCGTTCTCCGAGGTCCTGCCTTTCCCTCCCTGTCCCCACCTGAACCGAGCTCTTCTCTGCAGCTTTGGAATCTCAGAATGCACAAAAAGAAAGTGACGCATGTGGCCCTGAACCCATGCTGTGATTGGTTCCTGGCCACAGCCTCCGTAGATCAAACAGTGAAAATTTGGGACCTGCGCCAGGTTAGAGGGAAAGCCAGCTTCCTCTACTCGCTGCCGCACAGGCATCCTGTCAACGCAGGTGTGATATCCCAGACCTCATCTCTCCTGCAGTCCTTCAGCTCAGGGGCTTTTCACTTTGCCAGCTTGTTTCAGTCCCGATGGAGCCCGGCTCCTGACCACGGACCAGAAGAGCGAGATCCGAGTTTACTCTGCTTCCCAGTGGGACTGCCCCCTGGGCCTGATCCCGCACCCTCACCGTCACTTCCAGCACCTCACACCCATCAAGGTGAGTGGCGGTGGGAAGGAGCTCGCAGAAGGTTACCCTCATGGCCGGCCTCTCCATCTCCTAGGCAGCCTGGCATCCTCGCTACAACCTCATTGTTGTGGGCCGATACCCAGATCCTAATTTCAAAAGTTGTACCCCTTATGAATTGAGGACGATCGACGTGTTCGATGGAAACTCAGGGAAGATGATGTGTCAGCTCTATGACCCAGAATCTTCTGGCATCAGTTCGGTGAGGCTTGGGTCCTCAAATAATGATGGGAGCTCTCCTCATGTTGACACTCTTGTCTCTGCAGCTTAATGAATTCAATCCCATGGGGGACACGCTGGCCTCTGCAATGGGTGAGTAGGAGGAGAATGTCTCTGACTTGCCAAGTGTAAGTCAGACTGGTCTCACTCTTCCTAGGTTACCACATTCTCATCTGGAGCCAGGAGGAAGCCAGGACACGGAAGTGAGAGACACTAAAGAAGGTGTGGGCCAGACAAGGCCTTGGAGCCCACACATGGGATCAAGTCCTGCAAGCAGAGGTGGCGATTTGTTAAAGGGCCAAAAGTATCCAAGGTTAGGGTTGGAGCAGGGGTGCTGGGACCTGGGGCACTGTGGGACTGGGACACTTTTATGTTAATGCTCTGGACTTGCCTCCAGAGACTGCTCCAGAGTTGGTGACACAGCTGTCCCAAGGGCCCCTCTGTATCTAGCCTGGAACCAAGGTTATCTTGGAACTAAATGACTTTTCTCCTCTCAGTGGGTGGTAGCAGAGGGATCAAGCAGTTATTTGATTTGTGCTCACTTTTGATATGGCCAATAAAACCATACCGACTGAGCTTCTGCGTGGATCTTCCAGAAGTGACCTGG